CCCACCATCTTCCTGAGCAAGAAACCCCGAGAAAAGGAGGTGGATTCTAAGAGCCAGGTCATTGAAGGCATCAGCCGCCTCATCTGCTCAGCCAAGCAGCAGCAGACTATGCTGAGAGGTGCGAGGGCAGGCAGGGCCGGGAGGAGGGCAAGAAAGGGACTGGAGAGGGAGGCAGGCAATGGCCTTTCCCAAGGGGCCCTGGGGAGATGGCCTGAGCAGTCTGGTCACCCCTCCTCTCCTGTCACCCCTAGTGTCCATCGATGGGGTCGAGTGGAGTGACATCAAGTTCTTCCAGCTGGCAGCCCAGTGGCCCACCCATGTCAAGCACTTTCCAGTGGGACTCTTCAGTGGCAGCAAGGCCACCTGAGGCCCTGTCTCCCAGCCACTTTCCCTCCTGGCACTGCCACCAGCCTCACCGCCTGCGGGCAGGGGGAGGCCAGCAGGCCCGGGCCCAGCACCCCTTCCCTGGCACCAGGGTCTGCCTCTCACTCGCCCAGGTCCCGAAGGACACTGCCACAGGGACGCCTTCCCTCCCCTCCCCTCCAGCCCACCCCTGCACAGCCCCTCCTCCTTCCCGCTTTTCCCCTTCTCCCTCCTGCTCCAGGCCCAAGGCGTGTTGGTTTTGCCTTCTGGTGCCCATAGTCCCCTGGACTGAGTCCCCCAGGCCTTCCTTCACCCGACTTCCAAACTCTTCCTTGTGGTATCAGTTTCCTTCTCGGAAATGAGAAAGCTGGAATCCTGGTCCCCAGCAGGAGAGCCTAGTCCTCCCCCAGCCCCTCCAGCCACCAGGGTGTCCTCTAGGATGCAGCTGCCAGATCCACTCACTCTGCTGCCTCCAGCAGGACCCAAGGCCACTTTCAACTCTTATGGGGTTCTCCACCTGCCCCAGAGCTTCTCAAGGGAGGGTAAGGGGGCACCCTGAGCCCACAGGACCCCTACTTCACAGCTCACAGGGGCAGGAGGCAGCTCCCCTGCCTCCAGGACCCTGTTGCTATGGTGACACAGCGTTTCTAGGACAGAGGGGCCTCCCAGTCTCCCCCCACCACCCGTGCACGACTTCCTCACCACCCCCAGGTTCCCTGCAGATGTCGTGTGTGTCCTGAGTGTTTCTTTGGTTCTTTGCACGCCAAGTCTCTTGGTTGTACCATGTGACACACCCTGTGCACTGGTCGCTGTCTTCGTGGCTTCCACCCTTGTTAATGATGCTCCTGCCTCTGCCTCCCAGCCCCTCACCCAGCACAGCTCTGCCTGGACTTGGAGAGATGGGAGGCAGACCCCCACCACCATACATGCTGTCTGTGGCCCCTCAGACATTCTGTTTCATCTCCCATTCATCTCCCTCCTCCCACCGTGTCAGTTTTTCTGCCTTTCCCTGCTCTGTTCTTCCCCCTCCTTAGGCCCCAGCCTGGGCCCAGACCCATCCTCCCAGCCAGGTTTCCCTCCAGCAGGCTCCTTCCCTCCCTGTCACCTCCCTCTCACCAACCCGGGGTCTGAGCCCCTCATTCCTGACCGTCCGTGTTCTCAGGAGTGGTTGAGGACACAGGGCCCCAGCCCAGCCCTCTGCACCCCCCAGCCCGGCCATCTGCGCCCCACAGCCCCTTTGGAGCTTTTCTCTTGTCCTCTCACTCCTTCCCAGAAGTTTTTGCACAGAACTTCATTTTGAAAGTGTTTTTCTCATTCTCCATACCTCCCCCAAGCTCTCCTCCAGCCCTTCCCAGGGCTCAGCCCTGCTGTCCTGAGCGTCTCCTGGGCCAGAGAGAGGAGATGGGGGTGGGAGGGACTGAGTTGATGTTGGGTTTTTCATTCAATAAATTGGTGATTTCTTACCGACTGCCTTGGGCTTCTATGCCCCCTCACTGTGCCACAGGAGCTGCCCAACCCCTTTTCCACAGTGCAGCCCAACTCCAGTGAAAATCCACCAGGAACGTAGGTGGAAAGAAGCGTACTCCCATGTTCTCAATCATGGAAACAGGCATGAAGGTGTCTCACCTGGCATGAGGCAGGCAGAGGTCGGAAACAGGAAAGATGTCATTTCCACACCAAAAGCCCGTTTTTCCCCAGGACCCACCATCCCCAAATCCACCTCCCAAGGCAGTGACGTGTTGAGTGTGGCTTCCCCATCTTCTGATCAAAGGTCAGAACTTAGCTTCTCTCCCCTGCTCCAGGTTGGTGAAGTCCGAGCCAGTGGGGTCTTTGCCTCTGCAGGTGGAGGGAATAGGGCTGAGGGACATCTGTGGAGTTCCTTTTCCTGCCCGCCCTTGACTTAGAGATGGAAAGCAGTGGTAGCCACTGTCCCCTGGGTGCCCGGTTTTTCCACTAGCTTCCAAGACAGGCCTGCACACACGAAGAAGTGTGTGCCTTCCCCATGAAGAAGTGCCCAGAGGTGGCCAGGCACAGTGGCTCACGCCTGTAATCCCAGCACTTTGGGAGGCCAAGGCAGGCGTTTTGCCCGAACTCAGGAGTTTGAGACCAGCCTGGGCAATGTGGCGAAACCCCGTCTCTACTAAAAAATATAAAAAATTGGCTGGGTGCGGTGGCTCACACCTGTAATCCCAGCACTTTGGGAGGCTGAGGTGGGTGGATCATGAGGTCAGGAGATTAAGACCATCCTGGCCAACATGGTGAAACCCCGTCCCTACTAAAAATACAAAGATTAGCTGGGTGTGGTGGCACGTGCCTGTAATCCCAGCTACTCAGGAGGCTGAGGCAGGAGAATCACTTGAACTCAGGAGGTGGAGGTTGCAGTGAGCCGAGATCGCGCCACTGTACTCCAGCCTGGCGACACAGCGAGACTCCGTCTCAAAAAAAAAAAAAAAATTTTTGCCGGGCGTGGTGGTATGTGCCTGTAATCTCAGCTACTCAGGAGGCTGAGGCACGAGAATCACTTGAACCCGGGAGGCGGAGGTTGCAGTGAGCTGAGATCGTGCCACCGCACTCCAGCCTGGACGACAGAATGAGACTCTGTCTCAAAAAAGAGAAGTGTCCAGAGGTGAAGGCTTGCAGGAGAGGCAGCGCTTGGCATCCTTGCCCTACAGGTATAGCCCCAGAGGAGTGGATGGCCATCCAGAGCTTGCTGTCACTGGCCTCAGTCTTGGGTTCCCCAAGCCCTGTGCCCAGACGACCTCACATAGAGAGGCTTGGGGACCCAGCTGTGTGGCCCTGCGCAAACTCTCTGAGCCTAGAAAATGAAAATCATACCTGCCTTCTAAATGAGGTGATAGCGGGGCTGGTGAGAGGAAAGGCCAGGAGAAGCAAATCATACCTAGTGTGACCTGGATCTAGGGTGTGAGTGTGGCTGCAGAGCAGGGTGAAGTGCCCACGAGGACTTCCCGGAGCACAGCCAGGCGAGGGCTGCAGGGCAGGAGCTGTGCAGAGCTGGGGGCCAGGGAGTTCCAGTGGAGGGGGTGGGACAAGTAGACTTGGATCCCAGCTTCTGGCCCCCTTAGGTTCTGGCTTAGAGCTAGGAGAGAGGGTGAAGGGTGAACTCTCAGCCCGTCTGCATCTGACACCATATCCTCAGCCTCCCCTTCTGTGGCAATAAATGCCCCACCCTGCTCCCATCCTCGGGGCCCATCCCTCTTCACTCCTTGAGGGCTTTTCTCCTACAGTCGCCCTCTCTCCTGCACTGCGGGTTCTCCCCTCTGCCAGGACTTTCCACCCACTTACATGCATCCCAAGTGGGTATAGCTCAATATCAAAGACCAGAGACTTCCAGATTCTCTTCAGCTGCCATGCCTTGTCTCTGCTCCCCTTAGAGCAAAACTCTTCCAAAGAGCTGTGTGTGTTCCCCGTCTCCACTTCTGCCCACTCCCTTCCAGTTTTTTCCTCACAATCCCACCAAAAGTTTCCTTTCCACAGTTGCCAGTGACCTGGGTTGCCCAGTCCTATCAGTAGCATTGGATGCAAATAATCACCCGCTTGAGTCTTTCCACCTGGCCTGTGGACAGCTCTGTGCTCTCCTCTCACCTCCCTGGCCTCTCCTTTTTGGCCTCCCTTGCTATGGTGTCCTCAGCTTCCCAGCCTCAAAACCCTGGAGGACTCGGGGCTCCAGCCTCTAATATAGCCTCCTCTCTCCCCACACTCAGCCCTAAAGGGAGCTCACTCGGCCCCATGGTGTGAAATGTGCTCCCCTGGGGAGACTTCCCTCCTAGTAAATGCAAACTCGGTTCTTCAGTTCCGAGGCCGAAAACTGGGGAATCCTCCTCGATTCCTGTTTCTCTTGTACCCACCATCTAATCCATGAGCAAATCCTCCAGGCTTATCCTGACAGTGCCTTGCCCCTTCCTCTACTGCGATTATCTCTTGTCTGGATATTGCAATAGGCTCCTAATTATCCCTGCTCCCACCCTCTTCTCCCTGTAGCCTGTTCTCCACTCAATAGCCAGAGATTTTTCAGAGCTGAGCAGATCGTGTTGGATTGCTGATCCAAACTGTGCAGAGTGTCCCACCTACCTAGGTGTGTAAGCTGAAGCCTTACCTGTGAGGGGCCCACATGGTCTGATCTCCCAGGAGCTGCTGGATCTTAATTCCTCTTACGCTTCCCCTCCTCACTGGCCTCTCAACATTCCTCAAACACCACTCAGCCTCAGGGCCTTTGCACGGACCTTTGGTCCTGTCCATCCTGCTGCTGCCCTCAGGCCCGTGTGGCTTGCTCCATCATTCAGGTCTTGGCTGAAATGTCACCTCAGGAGGCCTTCCCTTCTCCAACCCCTCTTTTTTTTTTTTCTTACTCATATTTCCCACTCCTTGGCATTAATTATTCATTTGTCTCTCCCACAAGAATGCAAGCTCCAAGAAAAGAGGAAATGTTTTTCCCTGTTGTATCCTTGGCACCCAAAATACTGCTTGGCCCATCACAGGTGCACAATAAATACTCGTTTGCAGAATGAAGTTCCCTCTTGCTGCTGGAATTGGGTTCCAAATCCAGATGTGCTACTCAAGACATTTTAACTGATGCCTTAGCCCAAAAGACACCTGGGTTTTCTCATAGGCTCAGAAGTAAGAAGATAGACTCCTACCCCGGGCAAAGAAGAGGAAATCAGCTGTGTAGGGACAGTTTGGAGCACAAGGCAACTCAGGTGGAAGGTGCTGACTCAGACCCTGAAGCAGCTGTGCCCAGTCACCAGGAGTTAAGGCTGGACCAGAGCAGAGCTGCCCAAGGTCCGCCAGAGACTAAAGGCTTTTTGATGCAGAAAGTGGAAGAGCCTCTATCTAACCTGCACGCCAACTCCAGACTGGTTTTATTTTTAAGTAAACTATTTTAGAATACCTTTAGATTTATGGAAAAGTTGCAAAAATAGTAGAAAGAGTGGCTATATACCGCCCTGCCAGTTTCCCTTACTGTTAACATGTTACATTCATGTGCATTTGTCATAACTAGTGAGTCAATCGTGATGCACGATTATTAACTAAAGTCCCTATTTTGGCCGGGCACGGTGGTTCACTCCCATAATCACAGCACTTGGGGAGGCTGAAGCAGGTGGATCATCTGAGGTCAGGAGTTCAAGACCAGCCTAGCCAATGTGGTGAAACCCCATCTCTACTAAAAATACAAAAATTAGCCAGGCGTGGTGGGCACCTGTAATCGCAGCTACTCGGGAGGCTGAGGCAAGAAAATCGCTTGAACCCGGGAGGCGTAGGTTGCAGTGAGCCAAGATTGCACCACTGCACTCCAACCTGGGCGACAGAGTGAGACTCTTTCTCAAATAAATAAATAAATGTCCCTATTTTATGCATGTCCTTAGTTTTTCCCTAATGTCCTTTCTCCATTTCAGACTCCCACCCAGAATGCCACACTACGTTTGGTCATTCTGTCTTCTTTTTTGTTGTTGATTTTAGAGACCAGGTCTTGCTCTGTTGCCCAGGCTGGAGTGCAGTGGTGCCAACCTAGTTCACTGCAGCCTGGAACTCCTGGGCTCAAGCCATTCTCCTACCTCAGCCTTCTGGGTATCTGGGACTACAGGCATGTGTCATTACACCTGGCTCTTTGTTTTGTTTTGTTTTCTTTCGTTTTTTTTGGTAGAGATAGGGTCTTGAACTGACCTCAGTTATCGATCCTCCTACCTTGCCTCCCAAAGTGCTAGGATTACAGGCGTGAACCAACACATCCAGCCCATTCTGCCTTCTTAGGATCCTTTGGGCTGTGACATTTTCTTAGACTTTTTGATCTCTATTTTTGATGACCTTGACAGTTTTGAGGAGTATTGGTCAGGCATTTTGTAGAATGTCCCTCAGTTGGGGATTGTCTGATGTTCTTCTCGTGGCTGGATGGAGGTTATAGGTTGTGGGGAGGAAGACCTCAAAGGTGAATGCCCTTCTCAGCGCAGCCTGTGAAGGGCACATGCCGTCAACATGACATCATGGATGAGGTTGACCTGGGCTCCTCACTGTAAAGTCCCACACACCTGCTCCCATGCTGTTCTCTTTGGAAGGAAGTTGCTGGTGCAGCCCACACTCGGGTGAGGTGTTGATTATCCCTACATGCATCATCTGGGATTCTGCTGTACAGGAGGTTTCAGACTAATCTTTAAACTGCTTCTTTCGCCACCCCTTTCACCTGCCGTGTCCAAGGACTGACAGCATTAATAGCTGTCACCGTCACCTACAGGGCATTGCCTTTGAGCCAGGCTGCTGCTGAGTGCCTTATATGGTTTATTTCATCGAGTCCTTAAAGCAGCCCTCCCTGTGAAATCAATTCTGCTGATGCTTCCTTTTGCAAAGGAGGAAACCAAAGGTCAGAGCCTCCCCTCCCAACTCTAGAGCCTCCCATCTAACCACTTATGTTGCGACCTGAACACTCACAGTCATCCCAGACTTCACATGGCCAAAGCAAGACTCCTGATTTCCCTTGATCTTCCCCAGTCGGCAATGGCACCAGCCTCCATCCTGTTACTCCAGCCAGAAACCCGGACTCATCCTGCGCCGCCCCTCCCAATCCATCAGCAACTCTTGTCCATGCTGCCTCCCAAACGCTGTTTCCAACTATAAGCCAGGGTACCTTCCTCGCATAGAGTATCCTTTGTCGTCCTATCCTCCCAGTGCCCTCTGAATAGAGGCCAACCACCGTCCACCAGGCCCGTGGTCTGGCTCACTACCTTCACTTCTAGTTGCTTTCCCCCTGCCATGCTCACCACCCTCGAGCCACACCTGACCTTTCAGTGCTCACATCCCTCTTCCAACCCCAGAGTAAGCTCCTTTTCCTTTAAGATGTGGCCTTTGTATCACCTCCTCCAAGAGCCTTCCCCAACCACCCCACCCAAAGCCTGGTTGTTAGCCTCTGTCTCTTCAGTCATAGAGTTCACTATTACCTGCAGCAAATGTCTCTGTACCACATTCGAATGAGAGCTCCAGGAGGACAAAGACCCGAGCCGCCGGACTCATTGTTGCAGTATCCAGCACCCTGGCATGCGGCGGACCCTCGATAAAGGTTGGTTCAGTGCATGAGTGAGGGTTAAGTCACTAATCCGGGGCGGACGGCGGTGTGGCCCCAGGCCCGGCGCCCGCCTGCCCGCACCCTCGTCCTCACAGACGCCACAGCCATGGCCATGATGGTGTTTCCGCGGGAGGAGAAGCTGAGCCAGGATGAGATCGTGCTGGGCACCAAGGCTGTCATCCAGGGACTGGAGACTCTGCGTGGGGAGCATCGTGCCCTGCTGGCTCCTCTGGTTGCACCTGAGGCCGGCGAAGCCGAGCCTGGCTCGCAGGAGCGCTGCATCCTCCTGCGTCGCTCCCTGGAAGCCATTGAGCTTGGGCTGGGGGAGGCCCAGGTAGGTCAGTCTGGGGCACTGAGGTGGGAGGTGCCTCCGACCCTTACCTGGGCTGGTTGCACAGGTGATCTTGGCATTGTCGAGCCACCTGGGGGCTGTAGAATCAGAGAAGCAGAAGCTGCGGGCGCAGGTGCGGCGTCTGGTGCAGGAGAACCAGTGGCTGCGTGAGGAGCTGGCGGGGACACAGCAGAAGCTGCAGCGCAGTGAGCAGGCCGTGGCCCAGCTCGAGGAGGAGAAGCAGCACTTGCTGTTCATGAGCCAGATCCGCAAGTTGGATGAAGACGCCTCCCCTAACGTGAGCTCCTACCATGGTCACTGTTGCCCAGCTTCCCTGATGCTCATCCTGTCTTCCTTCCCAGGAGGAGAAGGGGGACGTCCCCAAAGACACACTGGATGACCTGTTCCCCAATGAGGATGAGCAGAGCCCAGGTGCGGATGGGCAGTTCTGGAGTGGGGGAAGGGTACATCTGACCTCCTGCCCTTGGCCCTGCAGCCCCTAGCCCAGGAGGAGGGGATGTGTCTGGTCAGCATGGGGGCTACGAGATCCCGGCCCGGCTCCGCACCCTGCACAACCTGGTGATCCAATACGCCTCACAGGGCCGCTACGAGGTAGCTGTGCCACTCTGCAAGCAGGCACTCGAAGACCTGGAGAAGACGTCAGGCCACGACCACCCTGACGTTGCCACCATGCTGAACATCCTGGCACTGGTCTATCGGTGAGGACTCTCTGGGGGTGCCCAAATTCTTCACAGCCCTGACCATGCTCCTACCTGCTCCCAGGGATCAGAACAAGTACAAGGAGGCTGCCCACCTGCTCAATGATGCTCTGGCCATCCGGGAGAAAACACTGGGCAAGGACCACCCAGCCGTGAGTGAGGGTTGGGTGGGAGGTGGGGGCTGGAGTCAAGAAGCTTCCGTTCTCCCACCTCCAGGTGGCTGCGACACTAAACAACCTGGCAGTCCTGTATGGCAAGAGGGGCAAGTACAAGGAGGCTGAGCCATTGTGCAAGCGGGCACTGGAGATCCGGGAGAAGGTGGGAACAGGCAGGGCTGGGCAGGCTGGGGGAGCCCAACCCCTGGCTCCCTCTCCCATCCCAGGTCCTGGGCAAGTTTCACCCAGATGTGGCCAAGCAGCTCAGCAACCTGGCCCTGCTGTGCCAGAACCAGGGCAAAGCTGAGGAGGTGGAATATTACTATCGGCGGGCACTGGAGATCTATGCTACACGCCTCGGGCCCGATGACCCCAATGTGGCCAAGACCAAGAACAACCTGGTACCTTGGGGCTGAGAGGAGCTGGAGGATGGTCCCGCTCACTCTCTGGGTCTCCCGCTTCCAGGCTTCCTGCTACCTGAAGCAGGGCAAGTACCAGGATGCGGAGACCTTGTACAAGGAGATCCTCACCCGCGCTCATGAGAAAGAGTTTGGCTCTGTCAATGGTGAGTGCGTGGTCACCAGGTGCCTCTAGCCCTAGGCTGGTGACAGTCCCCTTTCTCTCCCCAGGGGACAACAAGCCCATCTGGATGCACGCAGAGGAGCGGGAGGAAAGCAAGGTAGCTCTGTGGGGCAGGCTGGGCGGTTGTCACTCTCACTTCTTGTGACCATTCTTTCCTCCAGGATAAGCGCCGGGACAGCGCCCCCTATGGGGAATACGGCAGCTGGTACAAGGCCTGTAAAGTAGACAGGTGAGTGGGGCGGGGCTGGGCTGGGGAGCAGGGAACATGGAGTTTGAGACTGTCCCATCCACAGCCCCACAGTCAACACCACCCTGCGCAGCTTGGGGGCCCTATACCGGCGCCAGGGCAAGCTGGAAGCCGCGCACACACTAGAGGACTGTGCCAGCCGTAACCGCAAGCAGGTGGGGCTCCATGCAGGAGGGGGTGGGCAGACTTCACTGCCTGATGCCCCTGCCCCTCCCTCAGGGTTTGGACCCCGCAAGCCAGACCAAGGTGGTAGAACTGCTGAAAGATGGCAGTGGCAGGCGGGGAGACCGCCGCAGCAGCCGAGACATGGCTGGGGGTGCCGGGCCTCGGTCTGAGTCTGACCTCGAGGACGTGGGACCTACAGCTGAGTGGAATGGGGTGAGTCCGGGGCCTGGGCCGGGTCGGGCTGGCGGGGCCTAGAGGCAAGCCTGTCCACCTGCAGGATGGCAGTGGCTCCTTGAGGCGCAGCGGTTCCTTTGGGAAACTCCGGGATGCCCTGAGGCGCAGCAGTGAGATGCTGGTAAAGAAGCTGCAGGGGGGCACCCCCCAGGAGCCCCCTAACCCCAGGTGAGCCCCCCACCAAGGTGAGCCTCAAGAACTGGGCAAATCCCAGGCTGTCCTTTTCCCTCAGGATGAAGCGGGCCAGTTCCCTCAACTTCCTCAACAAGAGCGTGGAAGAGCCGACCCAGGTAGGGGCAGGCGGGTGTCTGGGCACTGGGCAAGGGCTGAGCCACCTGCCCCCTCTGCCCACAGCCTGGAGGCACAGGTCTCTCTGACAGCCGCACTCTCAGCTCCAGCTCCATGGACCTCTCCCGACGAAGCTCCCTGGTGGGCTAATGCTGAAGGGGCAGCCAGTCACCAGAGCGCCCACCTGGCACACCCCCCTCACCCCAGCCCTGCGCATGGGCCTGCTGCTTGTCCCGCCTGTCTCTCCCACAGCCCCTGTCTTTTCTGTTCAATCTCAGGGTAACCTTCTCCCTTGTCATCTCAGCCTGAGCCCTGGAGGCTGGGCCTGCCCACTCCAGCTCCATCCCTTATTTATTCCTTCCAGCAGGGCCCTCTTCCCTAGGTTCGGGCCAGCAGGAGGTGCCGGCTGGAGTCTCCACCATAGACTCAGTGGCCTGGCCTCCCCAGACCCCAGAGCCAAGAACACTAAGCACTCGCCGGCCCTTCGGCACCCTCGCCCTCCCTCCCGACTCAACCCGGCCGTTGCTTCTGTATATAGAGAAATAAGTTATTGGCCGCGCGCCTCCCTTCAGTCCACGGTACTACCCGGGCCTCCCCTCGTCCCTCTTCTAGTGGTACCGCCCAGGCCTTAATCACCCCCATTCCGTGCGGTGGTATCTCCCAGGCTCTACATTCTCGGGAGCGGCGCCTCCCAAGGGGGTCCTGGGACCTTCTCGCGCTCCTCCTGGCCTCTGAGGGATGCGTCCTACCCGCGCCATCGCCCCGTGGCCCAGGACGGGGACCTCCCCTTAGTCCGTCCTCCCACCGCCGGGCCCTGCCCCGCATCCCGGCCTTATGCACTGCCCCTCCCACCCGGCCCCGCCCAGGCACGGCCGACCCCGCCCCGGGCACCGCCCACCGAGCCATCCTGCCTCGCCTCCCCCCACGCCTGCAGCTTCTCGCGAGGGGCGGCGACGGTCCCCTGGTGGCAGGAGGGGCTCCCCCTGTTGCGGGTGAGGCGGCTGCTCTCATATTTTCAGATGTTGCTGTAGAAATAAAGACGGTTTAAATCTGAGCTGGGCTTGTTTTGAGACGGAGGTCGGGGGC